TTTTGTTTTTCTAAAGCTCTACCACTTACGGTGTGGTTTTGGAGAAACTGGTTTATCTGTGCTTCAGGTTTCCCACCTGTAAAGCAAAGCGTGTGAAATCTCACAGGGTTGTTGTGAGGCTCAAATGAGACGGGAAAGATCTTTATAAATCTCACAACACTATGTGACTGGATGATGGAGATTAATTTGCACCAATCTGTTAGTTACTTCTTTGTTCAATAACATGTAAGCCCTTACATTATATCATGCTTTGGTTGAGCTTGAAATCTGAATTGAGAACCTGGGTGTGAGTCCCAATTTGTCCAGCTGTGTGATCTTAAGCAACCAACTAAACTACTCTGAGCCTGTTTCATCATCTGAAAAATGAGGGTGTCAATATTGACCAACATCTTAGTGTTGGTGTATCCAATGAGATACTGTCTGTGAAAAGTGTGTTGTTCAGTGTAAATAAATGTTGGCTAACATTGTATTTAGGGCAGATTCTTTGGTTTCTAATTCTCAATGCAGTATTTCTGTTTCTGTGGGATTTTTCCCGCTGTAATATCCAGTACAGTGTGTGCACACTTGGGGCTCAGAAGCTTCTACTGCCTTCCTTTCTGAGAGGAGAGGATAAAATGGGACCAGTGGGACTGACTGTGTGTGCTGAGCATGTGATCAAGCCATGGGCCAGGTCCTCTGACTTGTGCTGACTTGGTGACCCTGATCTCTGGCCTCGGAGGACACTTGCCCAGGGATTCTCACTGCCGTGGGTGTTGTCCTGCACTCCCAGGCTCCAGGTCCTCTGTAGAAGAGGGCATTGTCCCGGTAGGGCAAGAGTCCCGAGCCTCAGGTCTTCCTCTTCAGGGGCCAAAGCAGAGGCTGGCGAGTCAGGGTGCTTGCAAAGAGGAAGCCCAGGAGTTTCCCTGGGGTTACCAGAGGGCTGGGGGCCTAGTGACCAGGAAAGGGTGGTGCTCTGAGAGCCCAGGGTGCTTGGGTTAATCATCACTGGGGCTCAGATAAGGCCCTGCCAACTGGAAGCAGAGTCATTGTGACCAGAGGGGTTTGTGTGGCTGAAGAGGCAGGAGGAACAGTGTATCCACAGCGTGGGACCATGCCAGGCACAAAACGGTTTCAACATGTCATTGAGACCCCGGAGCCTGGCAAGTGGGAGGTGAGACCCCTTCTTCATGTTGGCTTTCTGTGCCTGCTCCATCCTTGTCCCCTCTTCCTTCTAGTTGTCTGGGTACGAGGCAGCTGTGCCAATCACGGAGAAGTCAAACCCACTGACCCAGGATCTAGACAAAGCAGATGCTGAGAACATTGTTCGACTGCTAGGGCAATGTGATGCTGAGATCTTCCAGGAGGAGGGGCAAGCCCTGTCCACATACCAGGTAACCAAGACCCAAGACCTGGACCCTGGAAACTTGGCTTCTCATTCCTGCATATTCCCTACAGAGACTCTACAGCGAATCCATTCTGACCACCATGGTACAGGTGGCTGGGAAAGTTCAGGAAGTGCTGAAGGTACTAACCTTCCTTCTGTTCCCTGCCTAAACCCCTGGTAATATATGCCTCTTTCCTTCTTCAGGAGCCAGATGGGGGGCTGGTTGTGCTGAGTGGAGGGGGCACCTCTGGCCGGATGGCATTCCTCATGTCGGTGAGCACCCTGGTCTCCAGTTTTCTTCCCCCTTACCTCTTTACATCCTCTCCCTGCTTGACAGGTGTCCTTTAATCAGCTGATGAAAGGTCTGGGACAGAAACCTCTTTACACCTACCTCATTGCAGGTGGTGACAGGTAAGCCAAGTTAGCCTATGAATATTTTGTTTCACTGCCACTGACCTTGAGTCTGTCCTCTTAGGTCTGTGGTGGCCTCTAGGGAGGGGACAGAAGATAGTGCCTTGCACGGGATTGAGGAACTGAAGAAGGTCTGTGCTTTTCACTGACATTGACCAGAGACGTTACACTACCTTGTCCATCCTCCTCTCCTAGGTGGCTGCCGGGAAGAAGAGAGTGATTGTCATTGGCATTTCTGTGGGACTCTCTGTGAGTAAAAAGATGGGTTGAGTGGATCAATTCTCATCATGCCCTTCTCTCTCTTCACCATCAGGCTCCCTTTGTGGCAGGCCAGATGGACTGCTGCATGAACAACACAGCTGTCTTCTTGCCAGTCCTGGTTGGCTTCAATCCAGTGAGCATGGCCAGGTGAGCCTTCTGGAATGACTGGGCAGCCCTGGATCTCCCCACCTTGTGTCTCTCTGGACCTCAGAAATGACCCCATTGAAGACTGGAGTTCAACATTCCGACAAGTAGCAGAGCGGATGCAGAAAATGCAGGAGAAACAGAAAGCTTTTGTGCTCAATCCTGCCATCGGGGTAGGGCCTCTCCTTTTTCTATGTTCTCCACCCCAATTCCTCTTGGGTGTCTTCACCTCTTCAGCCCGAGGGTCTCAGCGGCTCCTCCCGGATGAAAGGTGGAAGTGCCACCAAGATTCTGCTGGAAACCCTGTTATTAGCAGCCCATAAGACTGTGGACCAGGGCATTGCAGCATCTCAAAGGTAGGGAGGATCTGGATAAGAGAGAGCTCAGACCCTTCTTGAGAGCTGGTGGCTTTTCTCCCAGATGCCTCCTGGAAATCTTGCGGACATTTGAGCGAGCTCATCAGGTGACCTACAGCCAAAGCCCCAAGATTGCCACCCTGATGAAGAGTGTCAGCACCAGGTGTGTGGATATGTGTTTAGAGGTGAGGATGTCTCTCATGTCCTGACCTCTGACCCATTCTCAGTCTGGAGAAGAAAGGCCACGTGTACCTGGTTGGCTGGCAGACCCTGGGCATCATTGCCATCATGGATGGAGTAGAGTGCATCCACACCTTTGGTGCTGGTGGGACCCCAGTCCAGATGTTCTTCCTGCTTCACTCCTCTCTCCTTGTTCTTAAACTTCCCAGATTTCCGAGATGTCCGTGGCTTTCTCATTGGTGATCACAGTGACATGTTTAACCAGAAGGCTGAGCTCACCAACCAGGTCGGAGAAGAACAGGACTTGGGGAAGCTGGGGGGAGGGACCCTCCCATCTTCTTCTGCCCCAGGGTCCCCAGTTCACCTTCTCCCAGGAGGACTTCCTGACTTCCATCCTTCCCTCTCTCACGGAAATCGATACTGTGGTCTTCATTTTCACCCTGGATGGTGAGAGGGAAGATGGGAGTGGTGAGGGGTGGCTTTCGACTCTGATGCCCTCCCCTTCTCCTAGACAACCTCACGGAGGTGCAGACTATAGTGGAGCAGGTGAAAGAGAAGACCAACCACATCCAGGCCCTGGCACACAGCACCGTGGGTCAGACCTTGCTGGTGAGAGTCCAGCCGTGACAAAGGGACCCAGGTGCCTCTCCTGCTCCTCTTTCTCTCTCTCCAGATCCCTCTGAAGAAGCTCTTTCCCTCCATCATCAGCATCACATGGCCACTGCTTTTCTTTGAATATGAAGGGAACTTCATCCAGGTATGGGGAATGAGAAGGTCCTATCTGCAGTATTTTGACACCCCCATGTGTCTGCCCTTTTCAGAAGTTCCAGCGTGAGCTAAGCACCAAATGGGTGCTGAATACAGTGAGTACAGGTGCTCATGTGCTTCTTGGTAAGATCCTACAAAACCACATGTTGGACCTTCGGATTAGCAACTCCAAGCTCTTCTGGCGGGCGCTGGCCATGCTGCAGGTAGGGATATGATGGGGCAGGGTTGGGTGGGAGCCTGACACTGATCTTACCACTTCTTCCTTAGCGGTTCTCTGGACAGTCCAAGGCTCGATGCATCGAGAGCCTCCTCCGAGCGATCCACTTTCCCCAGCCACTGTCAGATGATATTCGGGCTGCTCCCATCTCCTGCCATGTCCAGGTTGCACATGAGAAGGAACAGGTATCCTGCCCACTGCTGGTCATTCAACAAATAGGCTTCAGTGCCCACTGCCTCTTCCCCACAGGTGATACCCATCGCCTTGCTGAGCCTCCTATTCCGGTGCTCGATCACTGAGGCTCAGGCACACCTGGCTGCAGCTCCTTCTGTCTGTGAGGCTGTCAGGAGTGCTCTTGCTGGGCCAGGTCAGAAGCGCACTGCGGACCCCCTCGAGATCCTAGAGCCTGACGTTCAGTGAACCCATGTTTCTGGGTGGGTGAAAGGGGCCCAACCCTGCCCACTTCAGCCCAGCCCGCCCAAGGGGACTTGTGCCAGCAGAACATGTGGGAGGAAGAAGCCCCGTTTCCAGGGCATCCGCAGCCCAGGGTAGGGAGAAATATTCTCTCCACTTTGGGGGAGAGTTCTTGCTCTCGACCTAGTGGTTTCTACTCTCACCGACTTATTCTGATTTCAGAAATAAAATGAAATGTCTTATTTTGGAAAGTTAACCTTTCAAAGTCAGTAAATCAAACAGT